AGGGACAAGTAAAGAGTTCAACGGGACTGCTGTGTTCACACATAAAATTAAAAGGTCTGCAGATAATTCGGGAAAAAAACAGTCTAGCATGGCCATAATTCCAGAGTAAAAGAGAATAACAACTTCAAGATTAACTTGTTACAGTGAGGGAAAAATCTGTAGCCTTCAATAAAGGTGGAGAAATATTTGAAAAGCTGGGGAAATGCCAACAAGGAAAACACGAACTGCTGTCCTGTCTTCCTTATAGTCAGGAGCCGTTTGTATCCTCACCCCAGAGGATCCAATAGGAATCAGTAAGCCTATAACTTTCCAACCCTAAGTCACAACCTAATTCTGATAGGATGAGCTACCACGATACTTCCCACTTCGTTGTGACTAAAAGCATATACTAGTTGGGTATATAAGCAAGGCTCCCCTCCCGCCATTTGATTTAAAAGAATGAAAAGGCGGATCTGGTCATTCGTCTCCGCCCGGGGTCTCTGTAAGGACGGCGGAGAGAGGCGACCTCCGCCCAATACCAGGCGCAGCCTTGCCGTCTCCTCGGGGCTCACCAAGCAGCCACCAGCAAAGAAGCCGGTTTCAAAGGCCCAGCACGACAGGGAGAGGAAAACGGAGCATATGCAACCATACACAGTCACCAGAGTCCAGCCTCCCGCAACCAGTCGCTACAGCCAGGCGCCTGCGCCCAGAAGCGCTTCTCGCGCCGACCGTTTGTATTTGGAATTGTGGGTTCCTGCCCGCCACGCACCACCGCAAGACCTTCAAAGCTGGGAGCTTCTCTGTGCTCCAGGATTCCTCGCTGCCGATTCCACACCGCGTTCAAGACTCCTGTGAAGAGCGACTCCGCTGAGAGCCTCCTCAATGGCCAGTCCACTTCTAACTTGCAGCTGAGAAGTTTTTCTGATCTTGATGGTCAGAGTGGCTCGTGCTACGAAGTGAGAAACAAGGAATCTATAGCGAATCGTAAACAACAGAAATAAAAATGCGTCTCCGTTAAGAGTCGGAGCCTAACGTCACTTCCGGCAACAATAGGAAACGTCAAAATTGGGATAGTCGGCAGTTCTGGCCCCTGCAGCTGGAGGTACCCTGAGTTCTGAGGGTCGTAGTGCTGTTTCTGGTATTCTCATCGCGGTCACCTCTACCGGTGTGGACAAGTAAAGTTTGAATCAGCTTCTCCATGGCCTGGGCACCAGTTCCCGGCTGAGCCATTTTCCTTTTGGCTAAAAGTCCCCGCCCAGAGGCCAATTCGTCGCGGCGGCGGTGGAGATCGCAGGTCGCTCAGGTACAGGAGTCAACCTAGATATTTTAGATCTCGTCACCCTTATTACATTCTGGCTTTTTCCCAGGCTTGCAGATGGGTCAAGGGTTGTGGAGAGTGGTCAGAAACCAGCAGCTGCAACAAGAAGGCTACAGTGAGCAAGGCTACCTCACCAGAGAGCAGAGCAGGAGAATGGCTGCGAGCAACATTTCTAACACCAATCATCGTAAACAAGTCCAAGGAGGCATTGACATATATCATCTTTTGAAGGCAAGGAAATCGAAAGAACAGGAAGGATTCATTAATTTGGAAATGTTGCCTCCTGAGCTAAGCTTTACCATCTTGTCCTACCTGAATGCAACTGACCTTTGCTTGGCTTCATGTGTTTGGCAGGACCTTGCGAATGATGAACTTCTCTGGCAAGGGTAAGTTAAACCCACCAAAGTTGAATTCAGGTGTTTTCTTGTCTCATTTTCTCTGATTTTATAGGTTGTGCAAATCCACTTGGGGTCACTGTTCCATATACAATAAGAACCCACCTTTAGGATTTTCTTTTAGAAAATTGTATATGCAGCTGGATGAAGGCAGCCTCACCTTTAATGCCAACCCAGATGAGGTTAGTGAAGAACTTGAATATTTGTATCCAGTTTTATTTATGTAGACTTGTCTTTCTGCCTTAGGGAGTGAACTACTTTATGTCCAAGGGTATCCTGGATGATTCGCCAAAGGAAATAGCAAAGTTTATCTTCTGTACAAGAACACTAAATTGGAAAAAACTGAGAATCTATCTTGATGAAAGGTAAAAACGAAAATTAACTTTTCATCCAAAATAACCAAAGCTGTGCCTTTTTTTCTTTCTGTAGGAGAGATGTCTTGGATGACCTTGTAACATTGCATAATTTTAGAAATCAGTTCTTGCCAAATGCACTGAGAGAATTTTTTCGTCATATCCATGCCCCTGAAGAGCGTGGAGAGTATCTTGAAACTCTTATAACAAAGTTCTCACATAGATTCTGTGCTTGCAACCCTGATTTAATGCGAGAACTTGGCCTTAGTCCTGGTAAGAATATATATATTAATAGTACATCACCCTAATAATTTGAACTGTTTCTTTTTCTTTCCAGATGCTGTCTATGTACTGTGCTACTCTTTGATTCTACTTTCCATTGACCTCACTAGCCCTCATGTGAAGAATAAAATGTCAAAAAGGGAATTTATTCGAAATACCCGTCGCGCTGCTCAAAATATTAGTGAAGATTTTGTAGGGCATCTTTATGACAATATCTACCTTATTGGCCATGTGGCTGCATAAAAAGCACAATTGCTAGGACTTCAGTTTTTACTTCAGACTAAAGCTACCCAAGGACTTAGCAGATATGGGGGTTACATCAGTGCTGGTCATTGTAGCCTGAGTATACAATCAAGCTTCAGTGTGCAACCTTTTTTTCTTTTGCCATTTTCTATTTTAGTAATTTCCTTGGGGAACTAAATAATTTTGCAGAATTTTTCCTAATTTTGTTTATCACGTTTTGCACAAAGCAGAGCCACTGTCTAACACAGCTGTTAACGAATGATAAACTGACATTATACTCTAAAAGATGGTGTATTTGTGCATTAGATTTGCCTGAAAAACTTTATCCATTTCCATTCTTTATACAAATACCATGTAATGTGTACATATTTAACTAAAGAGATTTATAGTCATAATTATTTTATTGTAAAGATTTTAACTAAAGTTTTTCCTTTTCTCTCAAACTGAGTTCTGAAATTTATTTGATTCTGATCTGAAACTATTGTCTTCGTAAAAGTTAGATCTGACTTCAGACAGAAACCAATACCAGCTTCCTTTTCCTTTAAACTTTGAAGAGTGTTGATTTGTTACTATATTACTATGCAAAACTGGCAGTTATTTTTATAATATAAATTTATAATTTGATTTTTTATTTTAAAAACTGGGTTAATCAAGTCTCGGTAAGTCCTTTAAACCATTTAGGATTTTTAAAACATCAAAATTTATGATTTACATTCATAGGAATAAAATAAAATATTATTAGAACTCTGGTAAATGTTTGCTTGCTTATATGTGGTGTGATTATGC